GATATGGGGACCAAAGGTTGGTATCAACAGTGACCTGGAAAGTCCGGGCCCTGTGGATAAAGTGGGAGTGACTGAGGCAGAGAGGGAACACTCCCCTTCAGCAGGAGTTCCCAGGCAGGAATGAGGGGGGACACACCCAGCAGGAGCATGGTGCATGCAAAGGCCCCATGGTGGGGCCTGCAGAGCACGGGGGCTTGAGTGCCAGCTGAACTGGGGCAAGGAATGAGGCTTGCCCAGGGTCACAGAGCTAGTAAATGGCAGCTAAATCCATGCCACCCTGGTTGACTGCACAGCCTTTGCTCTTTCTGGAGAGTTCAGAGAAATGGGGTATAATGCAGATGGCGAGCAGGATGGTGAGGGGAGACCCCTCGCAGGCGTACTCCTGGAAATCTAAGGCAGAGGAGTATGGAGAGAGAGGAGGTGGGTGGGTTTCCATGTGTCCAGAGACTGGGGAGGATGAGGTAGAAGGTGAAGTCAGAGTCAGGCCAGGAAAGGAGGAGGAGGAGGGACCCCCTGCAGCGAGAGATTTTCCATCCTTGTGGGGCTGGGACCCTCCCAGGTGGGGAAGAGCCTCTGGACCTCAAAGGACAAAGAGCTGCTGAAGAACTGTGAACAGCTGCTCATCTGCTAACCTAAACTACAAAATAATAACAATAATAATAAATTATAAAAGAAAACATTATAAAAGTTAATCATTCAGCCCGTAATCCAAACATAATCAGTGTTTGTATGGGAGGGGGTGTGTCCCTGTGACTTCCTTTCTTTGCTCTTCATTCCCTACCATTTCTTTCTTTCTTTCTTTCTTTGAGACTGAGTCTAGAGTGCAATGGCACGATCTCGGCTCACTGCAACCTCTGCCTCCCGGGTTCAAGCAATTCTCTCAGCTCAGCCTCCCAAGTAGCTGGGATTACAGGCACCTGTCATCGTGCCTGGCTAATTTTTGTATTTTTGTAGAGACTGGGTTTCACCATGTTGGCCAGGCTGGTCTTGAACTCCTGACCTCAGGTGATCCGCCTGCCTTGGCCTCCCAAAGTGCTGAGCCACCGCGCCCAGCCACATTTCTCTTTCTTAAATTACAAAAAATATGAGGAGGCAGATCGCTTTGATCACTCCCCTCCTCCTCCCATCAACCCTCTAAATATACACACATGTGTATACACACGCCATCTCTTACACACATATACACTCACAGATGGACCCTTGGTAGCAAATCTCTAGATTAAGTAGCTATTAAGAGCATAAGCTTTGGAGTTAGACCAGGTGAGAATTCTGCCTCCATCACTAGCTGGCTACAGGCAAGTCTTTATTCCTCTGAGCCTCAGTTTCCTCCTCTGTAAAATGGGATTCTAACGTGAACCTCACATGATTCCTGTGAGGATTGAGAAAACATGAAAAGCACCAGGCAGGGGCACATAAGGTCCTGCCTGGGGCTTCTCCCTGCCTGCCCTGGCCCACAGCACTTCACCACTGCTCTTCAATAGAGCCTTCCCAACCTCTGGCTTACCCCCACATGGTTTCTTTCTTGCCCCTAGAGTGTGGGCATTCTGTCTTGGGCTTTTCTCTCTCTTCCCCATCCACCCTCCTCAATGTCTGACGTAGAGCTGAACACCCAAGAGGAGTTTGCAACCATTGTTTAATTTAGTCGAATAACTGGATTCTGTCTTTAAAATCCCTATTTTTTAAAATAAAATAAATCCCTTTTTAAAATAAAATCCCTATTTATTGTCTAAGATTAAAAAAAAATCCCTGTCCCAAGCCAACTCAGTTATGTTATTTTCTTCCCCTTTTCCCAAAACACTGGTGCTTTAACACAAACACATGCAGTCACATACACACCAGGGCAGGCCCTGAGTAATGACAGGAACCACACCCGCAATGGTGTCTGTGCACCGGGCACTGAGCTCAGGATCTTACCTGCCTTTGCGCATTTAATTTTTATTCAGACCTCACAGACACACCGCCAGGTATTGTGATTCCCCCTTGCACCCCGGGCATAACAGACTCAGGGAGGGGAAGGGACTTGCCCAGGTAGGCCCAGTGCACACGGGGCTGTCCATACTTCACCAGCCAGCTGAGGCGGCTGGGGAGGGAGGTGGCCAGCCTCACAAACAAAGGTGTGGGCATTCCAATCCATCACTGCGCCCAGCGGGGTGGGGACCTGGCGGGAAGGCCCAAGAGAGTGTCATAGGTCAGCAAGCCCAGGATCCCTGGTATGCACGCATGCGTGTCCACACGTGCGCACGCGCACAGACACACACACGCGCACACACACACGACTCCACAATTCTGAGTGGTTTGATTTGGTTCAGCTCCATGAGGAGGTAGATGAAGCTGGATGATATCCCAGGCACTGTGCACACAAGTGCTTTTCATCGATTATCTCATTTGATCATCACAGAAATGCTGGCAAATCCATTAACCCCATTCTATAGACAGCAAACTAAGGCACAGAGAGGCGTTGTGTCTTGCCCAAGGGCACGTGTGGCTGACAGGAACTGAACTCAGGTCTATGGGACATCAAAGCCCAGGAGGAGAGACAGCTTTCCTAAGGGTCTGGCTCCAGCCTTATGTGGTCTTGGGGTGCTCACCTTTGCATATCAGTGCCCTCTAAGTTTGCTACTGGCTTCTCTCCCCACTTAGCTGGGAAGTTTGAGAGCTGGGTACCCTCCTCCTCATAGATACAGAAGCCCAGAGAGAAAGCTGATTTTAGCATCATCCAGCCCAACCACCTCTTTTACAGGAGAAAAGATGATGTATGTGAGAGTGCAGCACAGCACAGACCCACGGGAGGAGCTGAGAAAATTCAGGCATCACTGTTGTTACTGCAGAGGGTAAGAGACTTCTGCAGACCCACTCAGCTACTATGGCAGTGTGGGCTGTTCTCTGTTTCCCTAGATCCCGATGGAGGAGAAAAGGGGCTGGTATTTCACCATGGCAACACTCTACATCAGGTCAGGCAAGAGGGTGGTGGGGGTACGGGATGGCCACCCAACCACATCTCCTTCTCGGCCACAGGCTAGATGGCATCTTCCTGGAGCTGGGCAGTGAGGAGCAGAAGAGACTGCCTGCCTTCAACCGCACGCTGGCCCTACTCCGGCAAGTGCTGAAGTCCGAGGACCCCCGCCACCGAGGTGGGGACCCGGGGGATGGGTGGGACAGCAGCCCTAGAGACCCTCTCCCACCCTTCACCCCCAGCCCTGGCCTGGTGCTACCTCGGGATGCTGCTGGAGCGGAAGGACACCTTCTCCACCACCCCCATGGGCGTCCATGACTGCGGGTACTCAGGGACCGACCCTCTAGACTGCTTCGGCAAGGTACTTGCCCCCAGCCACACCCACCCTCTAAAGTGGTTTGTTTTTGCACTCCTCCCTTACCTAGGCCATTGAGATTGCCAAGAACCAACCTCCCATCCTGAATCGCCTGGCAAAAATCTTCTACTTCCTGGGAAAGCAGGATATGGCCATTGGAACCTGCAACATGGCCCTGGATGTCCTACGAGATCCAGAACTCAACTGGCAGGCGTACTGCACAAGGGCCAAGGTGGGTCAACTTCCTGCCCCACCATACCCTGCTCATCTTTCCTAAGCTGGCTCTCTGTTGGCAGATCCACATCAGAGCCTACCTGCATGACCTCAAGCGGGCCAAGATGGGTCTCGGGGGCATGCCTGACAGGAACCACCTGGCCTGTGCCAAGGCTGACCTTGAGGAAGTGGTCAGGGTGTGCCCAGGCTTCAAGGCGTACCTGGACATCGGCCAGGTAAGGCAGTCTCTTGGCTTAGCCAATAGCTGGTGAAGGGCTCACCCCGCGTCCCCGACCCCAGGTCTACTACTATATGGGCGTGGACGCGGTGCAGGAGCTGCTGGCGGTGGACGAGGCGGCGCTGAACCAGGCGCTGGTGTTCCTGGCCAAGGCGGGCGAGTCGGAGCTGGGTGCCACGCTGCCCGAGCTGCAGCTGCTGCGCGGCAAGTGCCTGCGCATCAAGGGCGAGGACGCCAACGCGGCCGCCTGCTTCAAGCGCGCAGTGGAGCTGGACGACGCGGGCTCCAGCCACACCGACGGCTTCGGCTGCCTGCTCGAGGCGCTGCTGGCGCAGTGGAGCCAGGCACAGCTGAGCGACGGGGAGCTGGGCCGCGAGGTGGACGCCTGGCTGCGCCGCGCCCAGGACAAGTACCCCGCGGCGCGCCTGCGCCAGGAGCTGCAGCGCGTGTGGCGCGGGCACACGGACGAGGTGTTGGGGCTGGCCCGGGCCCTGGTGGCCCAGGGACGGCCGGCGCTGGTGCGGCTGCTCTTCGAGACCATGGAGCGCGAGGGCGAGGGCGCCAGCGCGCCGCGGGACCGCCGGGCTGTCTCATTCTAGGGCTCAGGTGCCCAGGCCGGAGGCTCCCTGGGACCCCGCCCAGGCCCCGCCCAGCTGATGGGACCAGGTCCGGATGGACTCCCTGCCTTAGGCTGACCTGGGAGCGGAGCCAGTTCGATTCTTGGTCGGGAATTGTGAATGGGGATGTTGCGACACCCGCGCGGTTTGAAACGCCCACCCAGACTGGAAGGCCTGATTCCCGAGAGCAGAAGAGGCTGGGAGCAGAGGTGAGAAAACACTGGGAAGCTGCCAATTAAGGGACAGAATTTTCTAGACATACAGGTAAAATAAGATGGTTGTGAGGCTTCTGAGAGAAACAGAAGACAGCTACCTCAGTGTGGCAGTTTTCTAGTCCGGGCGCTCAATCCCTCAGGCCTGAGTGCCTGTCTTTGGACTCCGGTAGGCCACACTCTATCCTTATGAGAAAGCCCCGTTTACTTTAGTTGACTGGAGTGTGGTCTCAGCTCCTGCAGCCAGAAAAGCCCTGACTAAAGCAGAGGGCAGGGTGGCACGGCGAGTGAGTTACGGGACAGGGCCCTAGCCTAAGCCTCGTGCTCAGGGCTCATTCCTGCCTCTCTGCTACTTTTCTAGTAGGCCTCCTTCTTGGTCCGCTTGGCCCAAAAGGCCTCCCAAATGCTCTGAAATAGAGCTCATCAATAGAACCTTCACTTGATTTCCCTCTTCTTGGGGGAAACTAAGGGCGCCACCCATTAGGAGGTGCCACCTGCCCCCCCCCTTTTTTTTTTTTTTTTTTGAGAGGGAGTTTCGCTCTTGTTGCCCATGCTGGAGTGCAATGGCACGATCTTGGCCCACTGCAACCTCCATCTCCTGGGTTCAAGCGATCTTCCCGCCTCAGCCTTCCAAGTAGCTGGGATTACAGACGTGTGCCATCAGGCCTGGCTAATTTTGTATTTTTAGTAGAGACAGGGTTTCGCCATGTTGGTCAGGATGGTCTCGAACTCCTGACCTCAACTGATCCACCCGCCTCAGCCTCCCAAAGTGCTAGGATTACAGGTGTGAGCCACTGCACCCGGCCCTGCCCCCAGTCTTGACCATTCTACTAATTTTAAAGAACATCTTGGAATTTTACACTCTTGGAATCATAGTCGTAGAATCCTTTTTTTGAGACAGAGTCTCACTCTGTCGCCCAGGCTGGAGTGCAGTGGCCAGATCTCAGCTCACTGAAACCTCAGCCTCCCAAGTTCAAGTGATTCTCGTACCTCAGCCTCCTGAGTAGCTGGAATTCCAGGCTGTACTCACTGCTTTGCTCATATCCTCGCTCATTACCAGGGACAGGCCAGCACCCCTGCATTGCATCTCACATATCCACTGATGGATGGAGAACAGACTGAAATTCAGTGCCTTAGAGACCACACACTCCAACCCCCTCATTGTGCAGATGGGAAAACTGAGAGCCATAGAAGGGAAGTGGCTTGCCCAAAGCCACACTTACTGTTTTCCCCACACTGTACCACAAACTTTCACCATTCTTCAGGTTTGGAAAAATACTAATAAACTGATCAACACTAAAGTATTCAGTGTTTATATGTTAAAGGTTTGTGT